TACCCTCCCTTAGCCCTGCCCTGCCCTCGCCTACCCTGGTTGCTTTCAAGACCCTCAAGCCCCGCTCCTTCCTTAGTCTCTCTTTCCTACCGCCCATTCAAGACGTTTTCTTTTTCTTTTATTTATTTATTTTTTGACACAGAGTCTCGCTCTGTCGCCCAGGCTGGAGTGGAGTGGTGCGATCTCGACTCATTGCAACCTCTACTTCCCAGGTTCAAGCGATTCTCCTGCCTCAACCTCCCGACTAGCTGGGACTACAGGCACCCACAACCACGCCCGACTAATTTTTGTATTTTTAGTAGAGGCGGGGCTTCACCATTTTGGCCGGGCTGGTCTCGAACTCCTGACCTCAAATGATCCACCCACCTCAGCCTCGCAAAGTGCTGGCGTTACAGGCGTGAGCCACTGCGCCCTGCCTCAAGACGTTTTCTATTTGTCGACCCCACTCACCTTCCTCAGTACCACTCATCCATCCGGACACTCATTCTCCGGGCCCAGCCCCGACTAACCAGGCCCGCCTTGGAGCCTCAGCCCCGCTCCCTCCCTTAGGCCTATCCAGACCCTCTCGGGTTTCCAGGACTCTCTCAAGTTTCAACACCTTCTCACCGAGTCTAAGTCTTTGTTCTTCCCGTGTCCTCTTTCAGTCCAGCCTGTCCCCCTTGCGCGGGAAAGTCCTCCATCTCTAGTTCCCGCCCCATGCAGTCTCATCTGGACCGTTTCTACTTTCTGCGGCCCTGTCTCTTCCAAGCAATGCTCCTCCCCACCAGGTCCTGCCTAGCGGTGTTTTAGGTGAGGGCGTGCGATCTGTTTTGTTTCTCTCCGCCCCTTTCTCAGCCCAATCAGGACGGCCTCTCTCATGGTGGCCCCGCCCCTCCAGGCCAGTCGGGCGTCTTTAAATAGCTTGGATGTGTCCCCTCCTCCCTCTACCCCGCCCGCACTTTTTTCAGTTCAGTAAGGTCTCTCTCTATCGTATCTAGCCCCGCCTTCCCCTGGCTACCAGTGCTGCCGAACACAATTAGTAGTAACCGGTCCCGCCTCCCTTGACGCCCCGCCCCGCCCCTCCTCCCTGCTCTCTTAGAAAGAGCCAATCGCTCCGTCTCATTGGCGGCCCCGACTCGTCCAGCTGGGTCGCGTTAGAGTGCCCGCCCCACTCCTCCCAGCCACAGCCCCGCCCCACCTCCCCCAGGCCAATCAGTTTGGTTCCTCTCCCCTAAGCCACGCCCCCGCTACCTCGCTCCTCCTCCCACCCAATCCCGTCGGTCTCTCCCCCCGTGTCCCCGCCCCTGCGTCCCCGCCCCTCCCGCCCCGCCCCCCGTCCAATGCTGAGCTCAGTCTGCGTCTCGTCCTTCCGCGGGCGCCAGGGGGCCAGCAAGCAGCAGCCGGCGCCACCGCCGCAGCCGCCCGAGTCCCCGCCGCCGCCACCGCTGCCGCCGCAGCAGCAGCAGCCTGCGCAGCCCGGCCCCGCCGCGTCCCCGGCGGGCCCCCCGGCACCCCGCGGGCCCGGGGACCGGCGCGCCGAGCCATGCCCCGGGCTGCCGGCGGCGGCCATGGGGCGGCACGGCGGCGGCGGTGGCGACAGCGGCAAGATCGTGATCAACGTGGGCGGCGTGCGCCATGAGACGTACCGCTCGACGCTGCGCACCCTGCCGGGGACGCGGCTGGCCGGCCTGACGGAGCCCGAGGCGGCGGCACGCTTCGACTACGACCCGGGCGCCGACGAGTTCTTCTTTGACCGGCACCCGGGAGTCTTCGCGTACGTGCTCAACTACTACCGCACCGGCAAGCTGCACTGCCCAGCCGACGTGTGCGGGCCCCTGTTTGAGGAGGAGCTCGGCTTCTGGGGCATCGACGAGACCGACGTGGAGGCCTGCTGCTGGATGACCTACCGGCAGCATCGCGACGCTGAGGAGGCGCTCGACTCCTTCGAGGCGCCCGACCCCGCGGGCGCCGCCAACGCCGCCAACGCCGCAGGCGCCCACGACGGAGGCCTGGACGACGAGGCGGGCGCGGGCGGCGGCGGCCTGGACGGAGCGGGCGGCGAGCTCAAGCGCCTCTGCTTCCAGGACGCGGGCGGCGGCGCCGGGGGGCCGCCAGGGGGCGCGGGCGGCGCGGGCGGCACATGGTGGCGCCGCTGGCAGCCCCGCGTGTGGGCGCTCTTCGAGGACCCCTACTCGTCGCGGGCTGCCAGGGTGAGCGCGCTCTCGGGGCCCCCATCCACCCCTCTCCCCCTCTCTCTCCCTCCCTGCCCTGCAGTATGTGGCCTTCGCCTCCCTCTTCTTCATCCTCATCTCCATCACCACCTTCTGCCTGGAAACCCATGAGGGCTTCATCCATATTAGCAACAAGACGGTGACCCAGGCCTCCCCGATCCCCGGGGCACCTCCGGAGAACATCACCAACGTGGAGGTGGAGACGGAGCCCTTCCTGACCTACGTGGAGGGGGTGTGCGTGGTCTGGTTCACCTTCGAGTTCCTCATGCGCATCACCTTCTGCCCAGACAAGGTGGAGTTTCTTAAAAGCAGCCTCAACATCATCGACTGTGTGGCCATCCTGCCCTTCTATCTCGAGGTGGGCCTCTCGGGCCTCAGCTCCAAGGCCGCCAAAGACGTGCTGGGCTTCCTGCGGGTGGTCCGCTTCGTCCGCATCCTGCGCATCTTCAAGCTGACCCGGCACTTCGTGGGGCTGCGCGTGCTGGGACACACGCTCCGCGCCAGCACCAACGAGTTCCTGCTGCTCATCATCTTCCTGGCCCTGGGGGTGCTCATCTTCGCCACCATGATTTACTACGCTGAGCGCATTGGCGCCGACCCCGATGACATCCTGGGCTCCAACCACACCTACTTCAAGAACATCCCCATTGGCTTCTGGTGGGCTGTGGTCACCATGACGACCCTGGGCTATGGAGACATGTACCCCAAGACGTGGTCGGGGATGCTGGTCGGGGCGCTGTGTGCCCTGGCGGGGGTGCTGACCATCGCCATGCCTGTGCCCGTCATTGTCAACAACTTTGGCATGTACTATTCGCTGGCCATGGCCAAGCAGAAGCTGCCCAAGAAGAAGAACAAACACATCCCCCGGCCCCCGCAACCGGGCTCGCCCAACTACTGCAAGCCTGACCCACCCCCGCCACCCCCGCCCCACCCGCACCACGGCAGCGGGGGCATCAGCCCGCCGCCACCCATCACCCCACCCTCCATGGGGGTGACTGTGGCCGGGGCCTACCCAGCGGGGCCCCACACGCACCCCGGGCTGCTCAGGGGGGGAGCGGGTGGGCTGGGGATCATGGGGCTGCCTCCTCTGCCAGCCCCCGGCGAGCCTTGCCCGTTGGCTCAGGAGGAGGTGATTGAGATCAACCGGGCAGGTGAGCCTGGGCGTCAGGGATCGGGGGCACAGTTGTCTCTCTGTCTGACCCCCTTGGGATGCAGATCCTCGCCCCAATGGGGATCCGGCAGCAGCTGCGCTTGCCCACGAGGACTGCCCAGCCATTGACCAGCCTGCCATGTCCCCGGAAGACAAGAGCCCCATCACGCCTGGAAGCCGTGGCCGCTATAGCCGGGACCGAGCCTGCTTCCTCCTCACCGACTATGCCCCTTCCCCTGATGGCTCCATCCGAAAAGGTGAGGTGCCCCCCCTACTGATCCCCTGGGACCCCAACTCTCTGGCCTCTTCCCCCACCCCCAGCCACTGGTGCTCCCCCACTGCCCCCCCAAGACTGGCGTAAGCCAGGCCCCCCAAGCTTCTTGCCCGACCTCAACGCCAACGCCGCGGCCTGGATATCCCCCTAGTGGACGAACCCCCTCCCCCCGGGGTAAGTAGCCCCCACCCTCTGATCCCCCGGACACCCCCGTGACTCTGTGTATTTCTGTCCCCAGCTCTTGTCACCGCCTGAGACCTCGCGAGACTTTCGGTCCCCCCCGCCCCTTCCCCCCAGGTTAGCAATTGGGAATGGCTGGGAGGGGGTGTCCCCAAGACACTGGGCTTCAAATCTCCCCCCAAGCCCTCCCTCCTACGATCAAGACACCTTTTGTCCAGACAGCTCCCTTAGCGTTGCCTGGAAAAGCCACAGAGCTCCCTGCGGGGGTGCAGAACCCTGCAGGCAGCCCCAGGCTTTGCAGAAACCACACACACTGTTGCTGGATCTTGAGTCCCATTAGCTGTGAGATGCCTGTGAGAGCCTTCCCGCACCCGTCAGAAGCTCAGAGCCTTCTTGGACCCTTTAAAGATGTCCCTCTCCCCAGCCCTCCGCCTCACCGCCCCCCACCCCCGACCCCGTCCTTAGAATCTTCTGGAGGAGCCTCCCTCCCCCCCCACCCCCCCCCACTGCTCCTGGAGTTCTCATCGGATTCCCCAAGGGCACTGCCAGCTTCGCTCCACTCAGCCCCCTTGCAGACCCCACCCCCTGCCTGCTCTCTTTCCCTACAACTAGGTCAGCCCCCAGCCCCGCTACGGCGGCCGCACCGTTCCCTGCCCTCTCCGCTGGCTGCTCCCACATGCATTCCACCCAGCCCCTCCCCACGCCCCTGCCGCCCACCATCCCGCCTTGCTGCCCCCCACCTTTTGCCTCAGGTGAGGGGACCAGTGGAGGGGGGGAAGGGCGGTGGACTGTGGTGGGAATGGGGCGGGGGAGGCTCGGTGGGCACCAACCTGCCTCCTAATCCGGAGTCTCTCCCCCCTCCCCGATGTCTCCCCCTTTCTCATCGATGTTGACTGACTCCCCGATTTGTTCACTTTCTCTCTCCATCTCCTTGGTCCATCTCTGTCCATCTGTCTCTTGTCATCCGTCCTTTTGTGTCTCTGTCTGCCTGACTCTGTCTGTCTTGCCTTCTCTGTCTCTCTGGGTATCTGTTGTCCTCCCCTTCCATTTCTTTCTCTCTCTGTCTCTTTCTCCCTGCCTTGGGTCTCTCTGTCTGACCCTTCCCTGCACCCCATCTTCGTGCTTCCCCCCTGTGTCTGCACACCTCCCCACCCCCCAGGTTACGAGAAATCCCGCAGCCTCAGCAGCATCGCGGGCCTGAGCGGGGTGTCCCTGCGCCTCGCGCCCCTTGCCACCCCCCCTGGCTCTCCCCGGGCCGCCCGCCGCGCTCCCCCGACCCTGCCCTCCATCCTTTAGCGCTCCCCTCCCCCCTGTGGGGGGACTCGGGGGTGACCGGGAAGAAGGTCAAAGGAGCTGGGGGTGGGGGGTGGGGAAAAGGGTTTTTTTAAAAAAAATCAAAAAGTCATTAATAATATGCAACCGAGATGACGATGCCAGCAGACACCCCCGGGCCCCTCACCCCCAACCTGGGCCCCCAGGATGGAGAGAGGGGCCACAGCCCGTCCCCCCAACTCTTCCCTCCCCAAAAAAAGCCTTCTCAGGTCTCCACGAGCCATAGGACATCCCCCTGCCATCAACTTGTGTAAATAAGTCCAAATTATGCCAGTTACATCTTGGGGCACCTCCCCCCACACACTGCATGCCTTCCCTAACCTGGAGCCCCCACTCCAAGTCCACCTCAGCAATAAGCCGCCAGGGGCCGCATGCGCGGGTTTGAGGGGCAGGCACTCTGGGAAGGGGGTGGCACCTCCCGGGGGTCGGGCTGGCCTTTAAGGTCTCCAGCCTTCCCATCCTTCACCCCAGGAGGACAACCAACCCTGTGCGTTGATTAGGAGAAAACAAACCAGAAACTAGAAACAGTGTAGGGGAAGGAGGAACAGTTACCCAAGCCCCAGATCGGAGTTGAGCTCAGGTGGCGGGAGGGCGGGGCCGAGTTGAGCTCAGGTGGTGGGAGGGCGGGGCGGGCTTTGGACCTGCTCCCTCAGCCTTTAGGAGAATTCCTCTGGTGAATTTCACCCTCTCATCCGCCCCTTCCCCCAGGGACCTGCTCGCCTCTATTCTTGCTGCATGGACTCAGACCTCCTATCCCAGAATTCCTGGGATGATCTGGCCCTAGCACACGAAATTCCCCGACTATCTCCCTCCATTCCCAGGACATGAGACCTGCACCCAGAATTCTGAGACTGACCCTGGCACGCCACATCTCCCAATCCCCACACACTCCTGCGACTTAACCTCTGCACACAGAGGCTCCCTGAACCACCCTCCCTCCCCACTCCTGCCACCCCAAACACCCCCACCAAATTCCCTGAACTGCGTCCCAGCACTTCTCAAACCTCCAAGACTTGACCCAGCTCTTTTCAGCTCAAATTCAGCCTTTGGGATGCTCCAAATCCTTCCCACAACTGACATTTCTTGGACACCCCCAAAGCCTCAGGCCTGTTCCGCACCCATATCCCCAAAGCCCTAACAGACTTGTCCAGCCCAGGTTCCCTTGATGCTAGAACTTCCAAGATAGGCGCAACCTGTCTGCAATTCCAGGGAACCAGACCCTCCCCAAGCACCCTCTTTGTCTTACGCCTAACCCTGAGTCTCTTCCCTGAGATGGTGCCCCAAAGGTACCCTCTTCACAGACACCAGTGTTTCCCAGAGGGTTGTATTTGTACCTTTGGTGGTGTGCTAAGGTTTGAGGCAGTATGAGGACAAACACTTGTTTTAAAAGTTTTGTCTCTAATACGCATTTTGTACAGAAGCCGATAAGTGCAGGCATCGCTGCTTGGCTAGGACACGGTTTATTTAGGTTAAGAGTGTTTCCATTTAAAGTAGTCCACAGATGATCACAGAGGCTGTTCCCGAAGGGAGGAACACTGGAGTATCAGAAGATTGGGAACCGACAACACCCAGCTCGGCTGGGATCCCAGCCCCCCTTCCCCAGCGGTCCTCACCGCGTCACGCTCGCGGGTGGAAAATCATTTCCCACCTCCTATCCTGGCTCAAGGATGCGCTACCTCCCCCAAGCCCAGAGACCACACCGGTCCCAGACTCTTTAGCGGACCCCCCTTTTGGAGCCGGGGTCCCACGGAATTAGCCACCTCCCTCCCTCTGCTCCCACGGCCTCAGGAACCCCCCACCCGAGGGTGGATGGGGGGCGTCACTGAGCACGATTCTCGATGCAACGATTCCTATGCAAGGGGCATTTTGAGTCCCCCCCATCCTTCCCTCGGACCCTAAACCCTGGTGAAGCAGGGGTGAGGGGTGGGGCGGGTTTTGGTGGGGGCGGGGCAAAGGGCTAGGGGCTCCAGACACCAGGGTACGGGGTGGGGACTGATTATATTGCCAAAGGGTTCAACTTCTTTAACAAGCCCCCCCGTTTCCCCTGACCTTCACGAAAGCCGAAGGAGGCGGGGAAAGGGGGTGAGGGTCTTTTCCAAAGGGTACTGACCTCTTCCCAACGTCTCCCCCTGCTCGCCAGTCCGCCACACGTACCCAGCTTTTGAGTTCAGCTTTTCAAAATAACCACAATCATGATAAACTTCTACAAAACGTGATTCTCCTCCCCTCCCACCCCATCCCCCAAGTCAATAGTGTGGGATTCGGGGAGGGAGAGAGCGAGCTAAAGGGACTCTTTCCAAGTCCGGCTCCCCCTTTTCCCCCCGGCCGCCAGGGTGCCTGCACCTACACGCATGCGCTGCATGACGCGCCCCCCACACGCATGTCGCACCCCTCCTGCGCTCCGGGAACGCACGGACACGGGCCAGGGGGCGGGGCGATTGGGGAGGAATGAATGGCGGGGGGTCTTCCTGAGCTCCGCGGCTCACCCTCCCCAACACACACACACACACACACAGAGCAATAAGTTTCTCTCACTCAAATGTGGGCGGGGCGGGCCTAGCCTGTCGCTGGTGGGGGGAGTGGTGAGGGGGCGCTCTCAGGGATGGGGGCGGGGTTCGGAGACAGTGTGGGGAGGGGAGGTCTGCAAATCGTCCAACTCTGGTGCTAATGGCGGGTCTTCTCAGCCCACCCGCAGGGCAGGGAGGGAGGGGTCGGCGTGGCCCCTTCCCCAAGCCTCCCCCACGCCCACCCTGGGTGCATGAACCGCCCAATGCAGAAGCTGCCGCATGTCACCCCCCTCTCCCCAAAGAAAAAGTGTCATGCCCCCTTCCCACCCACCCTCACTCCCCACCAAAATAAACGTTTCCTTTTCATTTAAAAATGGCCTCCTGTGTGCCTGTTCGGAAAGTCTCC